ACCAGAGGCATCAAACTGAAATCCTCCTGTGGAAAATAAGCTAGTACTTCTGGGCCTGATGGTGTAGTGAAAACCTGTGCTTGAGGATACATTACAGTGAAAGAGCAAAGTGAATAGTAAGTAGCTATTACTTACCTCCTTAGGGAGGTGTGTTGTTTGTCTGTACATCCCCCACAGCACCTAGCACAGTACCTTGCATCTCACCTGCCACTCACTAAAAAGTCTATCAAGTTAGTTAATTATCGAGACAACGCCCTCAGAAATGAGAGAACAGTACCCTCTTATCCTTGCTGCACTTTCCAGCACTGATACGCTGCCTAAAAGAGGACTAGGGCACAGGTTTGAATTAATGTCACAAAACTGGATGGGCAAGTTACAACGGTGTTGATTAAGGAAACAGAACTCATGGTGCACCGGATATCTCCATCCTGATGAACCCTTGGAAAAATGCCAAAGATGCATATCCCCAGGCAAATGCCTGATTAGTCTGGGATTGATAGATTGGTCTAGGATTCAGCCCTACTGGGAAGATGTCTAAATTATAATCAGTGTAGAAAGCGAAGTTCTCCTAGAAGAAGAGGCAAAGGTTAAAAAGAAGAAAAGAAAAGAAAGTGAAGTCCTTTCTCCCCCAAAACCTCTCATCAATCAATCAGGGTAACAAACAGAACACTAGGGCTCTGTCTGTGGACCAAACCCAAAAGCCCTGCGGTCAGGGCCAGGAGGGTAGATCATGTGTTTGTGGCAACTTCCTCTGTGGGCTTTTGCCCAGGTCTGTCCCCAAGCATACGATGGCCAAAACTTCTGCACCAGAGCAGCATCCTGTGTAACACAGTCAGGTCCAGCAGTTAGGGAAAACTGCCCACTCAGAGTAGATAATATCTGGAAGGAATGACTGTTTGGGAAAAGTTCCAATGCTAGTTCAGTGCCAACCCTTCCCCACCTTCTCCAGCTCTCTCCCACTGGTTCCTCCCCTCTCAACTGCTCTGGTTCTTATAAAAACCTCACAGCCTTCCACTAACATCCCGTAGGAGCCTCTCTCCCTACTGCTGCTACACAAGACCCTGAGACTGACCTGCAGGACGAAACCATGAAGAGCCTGATCCTTCTTGCCATCCTGGCCGCCTTAGCGGTAGTAACTTTGTGTTATGGTGAGAAACTTTTCTCCCATTTCTCTGTGTTTTTCTTATTCCAAAATTTATCTGCTGTGCTCAGGAGAGTGGCAGAAAGAAGAAAACTTCGGCTTTGATATCGTTTCAGTTCTCTCTCTGAACTGGCATCGTGCCCAGGGTGAGCTGTCAGCTGGAGCTAGTGGTTTCTGTTGATATAATGAATCTTTTTTTTTTAATTTCAGAATCACATGAAAGCATGGAATCTTATGAACTTAGTAAGTGAATATTTAACTTCTTTATTCAAATCTAAAACTGCATTTATTTATTTTCTGTTCTAAGATCCCTTCATTAACAGGAGAAATGCAAATACCTTCATATCCCCTCAGCAGAGATGGAGAGCTAAAGTCCAAGAGAGGTCAGTAACAAAACTTCATGAGGAGTGGTCATTCTCAATTTTGGCCTCTTCTTCCACTTTCTAGGATCCGAGAACGCTCTAAGCCTGTCCACGAGCTCAATAGGGAAGCCTGTGATGACTACAGACTTTGCGAACGCTACGCCATGGTTTATGGATACAATGCTGCCTATAATCGCTACTTCAGGAAGCGCCGAGGGACCAAATGAGACTGAGGGAAGAAAAAAAATCTCTTTTTTTCTGGAGGCTGGCACCTGATTTTGTATCCCCCTGTAGCAGCATTACAGAAATACATAGGCTTATATACAATGCTTCTTTCCTGTATATTCTCTTGTCTGGCTGCACCCCTTTTTCCCGCCCCCAGATTGATAAGTAATGAAAGTGCACTGCAGTGAGGGTCAAAGGAGAGTCAACATATGTGATTGTTCCATAATAAACTTCTGGTGTGATACTTTCATCTTGTAAATCTGCTTTCTTTTGGGAAGATATTGAGATATTTAAATCATGGCCCACCTTACCCAAAATAGGAGATTCTGTTCATCTCATATCTAGTATTAATTAGAAAAATAACTACATAAAAAGAAGGAAGCTAAGAAGGCACTCACTCAGCCATAAATTCTCTAAACCCTCTCTACCTTGGAATCCGTGAATGGAATCTGGTATGTTTTTTGCAGGATTTTCCTATTGTAAATTGTGGCAAATACAGGGCTCCCTTCATTTGCTTTTCATCTCTTATGCATCAAAGTCAAAAACATTTCTGAATCAAGATAATCTAGAAGAGAAAAAAGGAGGAAAAGGAAAAGAGAAAGCAGAAGGGACAAATAAAAGCAATTGGCAAAAACTGTCAATAATAGTTTATACACTTAACTATATCAATAATCACATTATATGTAAATAGTCTAAACAATCCAATTATTTTTTACTTCTACTTATGTTATATTTTTACTTCTACATTTGTTAAAGGTTCCACGCTACATTTTTACTATTCTTGCTTTAAATAATTTTAATAATTTCTTTTAAAGTTTAGATAATAAGAAAATATCCCGGGCCAGGCACAGTGGCCACACCTGTAATCTCAGTAGCCATGACCATACCAATGCACTCCAGCCTGTGAAACAGAGTGAGACTCTGTCTCTACAGAAAAATAAAAAAGAAAAGAAAGAAAAGATCTCATATATTTACCCATGTAATTTTCATTTCCTGTTTTCTTCATTCTTCTTTCCATCTGGTGTCACTTCCTTTCTGCCTGACGACTTCCTTTAACGTTTTTTATAGTTCAGGTCTGCAGGATTCTTTAAGTTTTGTATGCTTGTTTTTATTCTTGAAAGATATTTTCACTGTATATTGAATCCCAAGTTGCCACGTTTCTTTTAATTATTTTAAGGTATTCCACTGAATTCTAGCTTGCACAATTTTTCGATATAAAATTTGTTGTAATTCTTACCTTTGTTCCACTGTGTATACTGCATCTTTTATCTCTGGCTGCTTCTAACATTTTTATCTTTATTAGTGCTTT